ATTATCGGCTCGCCGCAACCTCTGCCTCCCGGGTTCAAGTGATTTTCCTGCCTCAGCCTCCTGAGTAGCTGGGATTACAGGCACCCGCCACCACACCTGGATAATTTTTGTGTTTTTAGTACAGATGGGGTTTCACCATGTTGGCTGGGCTGGTCTCGAACTCCTGTCCTCAGGTGATCTGCCTGCCTCGGCCTCCCAAAGTGCTGGGATTAGAGATGTGAGCCACTGTACCCATGCAAGTTTCTTAACCCTTCTCTTCCTCATTTTCTCATCTGTGAGACGAAGACAGCCTCCCACCCAGACACACTCCCCTCACGGGGCTCTGGGGAGAAATGATGTGGAAAGCTTTGCTAGTAACCTCTACAGCATGGAGGGAGTTCTGGAAAAGTGATTTCAGAAAGGTGTTTATGCCTGGAAAGCCTGTTCATTTTTGTGATGTCCTTGGAGCTGGGCCAGGCATTATCGAGCTAAATCTTAGCTTTTGTCAGAATAGGGGGGTCATTGAGGGAAATTTCCAAAGGAAGGTGGAACGGGATGGGTGGGGAGGTAAGGGCATGAGCAGAGGCAGTGATCGTGGGCAGGAGGTGTCCATAGAAGACGGGCTGCCACTGGCCCTGGAGACAGAAGGTCAGCCCCGGGTTCAAATCCCTCCTTAACCAAGTGCTGAAATGGACAAGTTGCTCAACCTCTCTGGCCTTCAGCTTCCTCATCTGTCAAGCAGGAATCAAACCTCGAACTTCCTCCCGCTGTTAGAATTTCAAGGGAGTTTTAAAGACAGAGCTTTCAACTCTGACCTGTGAACAAGTGTGACATCAAATGTACTGTTCGTTGCTATTATTCTGTTGCTACAAGGCAGACAGTTAGTTTCCCAGCTCCCCTGCAGTCCCCCCAGCCCCTCCTAGATCTGTCTGCCAGCCCCGCCCCGGGGTCACTCCAGCCAGGCTGTGCCAGGTGAATGCTCAGGTATGCGGAGGCGGAGGCGGAGGCAGGACGGCCCTGGGAGGGAGCAGGAGGAGGGGCCGGCAGCCTGGAAGGGAAAGGACAGCGGAGAGCAGGGCAGAGCCTGAGCAGGCAGGTAAGGAGATCCGGGTCAGGAGAGAAGGGGGCCGGGGCTTGACCAATGGGTCTGAGGGACGGGGGGACTGGGGTCTGGACTCCAGGGTCTCAGGGAGGACGGGCTGGGGGTCTGAACTCCCGGGTCTGAGGGAGGAGGGCCTGGGGTCCTGGACTCCTAGGTCTGAGGGAGGAGGGGCTGAGGGCCTGGACTCCTGGGTCTGAGGGAGGAGGAGATGGGGCCTGGACTCCTGGGTCTGAGGGAGGAGTGGACTGGGGTCTGGACTCCTGGGTCTGAGGGAGGAGGGGACTGGGGTCTGGACTCCTGGGTCTAGGGAAGAGGGACTGGGGCCTGGACTTCTGGGTCTGAGGGAGGAGGGGCTGGGGGCCTGGACTCCTGGGCCTGAGGGAGGAGGGGCTGGGGCCTGGATGCCTGCATTGAGGGAGGAGGCTGGGGTAGGAATTAGAGGCTCCTACTGGCCAGGCCTTCACATGTTTGCTGGCTCCCAGGGCACCTCCAGGTGGGCAGGAGCTACCACTCAGCACCATGAGCACCGCCACAGGGTAAGCGCCCCCGGACCCCAGGTCCCAGCCCCACAGTCTCTCTCATTCCTCTTTTCTTCACCAGCCCAGAAGCTGCCCCAAAGCCAAGCGCCAAGTCTATCTATGGTGAGCGGGGGGCAAGGGAGCCCCAGGCCCATCTCCCAGGCTCATTCTCTTTCTCCCCTGGCAGAGCAGAGGAAGCGTTACTCCACAGTTGTTATGGCTGATGTATCCCAGTACCCAGTCAATGTGAGTCTGGGGTCTGTGTTCCCCCAGGACATGGCCTCACTGCTTTCTCCATGGTCCGTACCAGCACCTGGTGACGTTCTGCCTGGGTGAGGACGATGGCGTGCATACCGTGGAGGATGCCTCCAGGAAGTTGGCCGTCATGGATAGCCAGGGCCGAGTCTGGGCACAGGAGATGCTGCTGCGAGTGTCTCCCGACCATGTCACGCTGCTCGACCCGGCCTCCAAGGTGCCGGGGGGCACGTGGGTGGGAGGAGTGTCGCCTCAGTTTACCCCGCCATCCCACCCGGCAGGAGGAGCTGGAGTCGTACCCACTGGGCGCCATCGTGCGCTGTGACGCGGTGATGCCACCCGGCAGGAGCCGCTCGTTGCTGCTGCTCGTGTGCCAGGAACCCGAGCGCGCGCAGCCCGACGTGCACTTCTTCCAGGGCCTGCGCCTCGGGGTGAGCAGATGGGCTGGCTCTGGGGGTGGAGCGGGGAGGCGTGGCCTGACGGTGTGATTGGCAGGCGGAGCTGATCCGAGAGGACATCCAGGGGGCTCTGCACAATTACCGCTCGGGCCGCGGGGAGCGCAGGGCGGCGGCGCTCAGGTGAGAGGGAAGAAGTTGGCAGGGTCTCTGGGCCCAGTCTTGGTGTCCCCGTCGCCCTCCGCAGGGCCACGCAGGAGGAGTTGCAGCGCGACCGCTCGCCCGCCGCTGAGACCCCGCCCCTGCAGCGCCGCCCGTCAGTCCGCGCAGTGATCAGCACCGTAGAGCGGGGCGCGGGCCGCGGACGACCCCAGGCGAAGCCCATTCCCGAGGCAGAGGAGGCGCAGAGGCCTGAGCCGGTGGGGACCTCGAGCAACGCTGACTCGGCCTCCCCGGACCTGGGTCCCCGGGGTCCTGACCTGGCGGTTCTGCAGGCGGAGCGGGAAGTGGTGAGCCGCTAAGGAAGGGGTCTGGGGGCAGGAGCCCTGAGCGTCCCCCTCCTCTGTCCCCTAGGACATCCTGAACCACGTGTTCGACGACGTAGAGAGCTTTGTATCGAGGCTGCAGAAGTCGGCGGAGGCGGCCAGGGTGCTGGAGCACCGGGAACGCGGCCGCAGGAGCCGGCGCCGGGCGGCTGGGGGTAAGGGGCACCCTGGCGTGGGATCTGAACCCTCCCCATCGCCGCGCCCGTCTGCTCCCCTCAGAGGGCTTGCTGACGCTGCGGGCCAAGCCGCCCTCGGAGGCCGAGTACACCGACGTGCTGCAGAAGATCAAGTACGCCTTCAGCCTGCTGGTGAGGACGCGCCCGCCCCTGGGCCGGGGCGCCCACGCCAACCACCTCCCTCCCCACGCCCCAGGCCCGGCTGCGCGGCAACATCGCCGACCCCTCCTCTCCGGAGCTGTTGCACTTCCTTTTCGGGCCTCTGCAGATGGTGAGACCCGCCCCAGGCCCTCGGGCCCCCCTGGCACAGCCTGCCCCTCCTGCTCCCCTGACAGATTGTGAACACGTCGGGGGGGCCGGAGTTCGCGAGCAGTGTGCGGCGGCCGCATCTGACATCGGATGCCGTGGCGCTGCTGCGGGACAACGTCACTCCACGTGAAAACGAGCTCTGGACCTCGCTGGGGGACTCGTGGACCCGCCCCGGGTGAGGGGCGGGGCTGGGAGGCAGGGGGCATGCCCTGAGCTCTTGGCCCTGTCCCTGGCCGCAGGCTGGAGCTGTCCCCGGAGGAGGGACCCCCATACAGACCCGAGTTCTTCAGCGGCTGGGAGCCGCCGGTCACTGACCCGCAGAGCCGCGCCTGGGAGGACCCAGTTGAGAAACAGCTACAGCACGAGCGGAGGCGCCGGCAGGTGACCCAAGCGACACAGCAGGGCCGAGGCTGCCCGCCTGACCCGACTGTCTTACTTCCTACAGCAAAGCGCCCCCCAGGTCGCTGTCAATGGGTGAGTGTCCGCCCCAGGGCAGGGCAAGGGGGTCCTTATCTCCAACCCTCCCGCTTCTCCTCAGTCACCGAGACTTGGAGCCAGAATCTGAGCCTCAGCTGGAGTCAGAGACAGCAGGAAAATGGGTCCTGTGTAATTATGACTTCCAGGCCCGCAACAGCAGTGAGCTGTCGGTCAAGCAGCGGGACGTACTGGAGGTTAGAGGAGCGGGAGGCTGAGGGGCAGGAATGCTCTGAACCCTCTGTTCTTTACCACACCCAGGTCCTGGATGACAGTCGTAAGTGGTGGAAGGTTCGGGACCCAGCGGGGCAGGAGGGATATGTGCCCTACAACATCCTGACACCCTACCCCGGACCCCGGCTGCACCACAGCCAAAGCCCTGCCCGCAGCCTGGTGAGCCAGCGCAGACGCTGGGATCTTGAGGGTAACCCAGGTACTCTCCTCTCCTTCCTTTCAGAACAGCACTCCTCCTCCACCACCAGCCCCAGCCCCGGCCCCACCTCCAGCTCTGGCTCGGCCCCGCTGGGACAGGCCCCGCTGGGACAGCTGCGATAGCCTCAACGGCTTGGACCCCAGCGAGAAGGGTGAGTGGTGGGGACGCCGGCTGCGGGGAGCGGCACTCCCTACCTCCCGGTTTCCCGCCTGCAGAGAAATTCTCCCAGATGCTCATCGTCAACGAGGAACTGCAGGCGCGCCTGGCCCAGGGCCGCTCGGGACCGAGCCGCGCAGTCCCAGGGCCCCGCGCCCCGGAACCGCAGCTCAGCCCGGGCTCGGACGCCTCCGAGGTCCGCGCCTGGCTGCAGGCCAAGGGCTTTAGCTCCGGGTGAGTGGGGCCGGGGCCCTCTCGGCGCGGGTGGCCTGACCGCGCCCGGGCTGCCCTCGCTCAGGACCGTGGACGCGCTGGGTGTGCTGACCGGGGCGCAGCTTTTCTCGCTGCAGAAGGAGGAGCTGCGGGCGGTGAGCCCCGAGGAGGGGGCACGTGTGTACAGCCAGGTCACCGTGCAGCGCTCGCTGCTGGAGGTGAGCCGGACCGCTGGTCCCTGGGTCTGGGTCAGGACAAAGCGATTTCCACCCCGCCCTCCAGGACAAAGAGAAAGTGTCAGAGCTGGAGGCAGTGATGGAGAAGCAAAAGAAGAAGGTGGAAGGCGAGGTGGAAATGGAGGTCATTTGACCTGCCAGGCGCCCTTCGCAAAGAGTGACGAGGCCCCGTGGGAGAACGGACTCCTCAGACTCTCCCCAATAGCGGAAGTCGATCTTCTGAAGGATGGCCAATCTGCTCCGGCCCTGGTCTTCCCCCATCCCGGTGGACAGACTTAACGATCCTTGCTGCAGTCCCTCCGGAGAGGATCTGGACTGGCTGGGAGTGGGGAGGGCGTGGAGACAGTCTACGGAAAGCGCTAGCAGACCCCCGAGAGGGTGCAGTGGAGCCCTGAGCATTGTAATATGCGGCCCAGCCTATAAACAGCCTCCGTGCTTAGCAGATGGTGTGCCAACTGCTGTCCTCTACCCGGC